TTCCTTGCATTCTGAGATCCAGTGAGGGGGGCAGTACCCCCAGAGGCCAGGTTGGGTTGTGGCTAGCTAACATTGGGGTCCCCAGCCTGACTCTCTTTGCCTTCCTAGAACCCTTGCCCAATACCCACAAACAAGGATTTCTCAGGTTGGGATCTCTGCGAGGCATCCATCCATGTCCAGGGTCTGGTCATTAGTTAATATCAGTGGACTGCCTAAACCGAAACTGGCAGAAGGTGGCCAGGGGAGGGGTCTGGACCCAGTGGAGAGAGTCAGGAGCCTGGGATTCTTATTTTGGTCCTGTTAGGATTTGCCCTGTGACCCTCCGGAAGTCCCTTGCTTCCCTGAGCCTGCTTCTTTATCTGTAACATGAGGGGATTGGACTGGATGCCTTATGGCTTAGCGCTGTGCTATGAAGAGGAAGAAGGAGGAAGGAAAAGGAGCGCAGAGCGGGTTACACTGCCAGGAGATCCTGGGAAGCTAGGTCACTTCCCTGAGCCTCAGCATCCTTATCTGCAAAATAGAAATTGCTAATAGACTAAAAGGCAATTCTGAAAGATGGATGAGAAAGGAATATAATGACTCAGGGTAGAGCCTGCAAAACAATATGGGATGAGAAGATGCAGGGACTGGTTTCATGGAGAGAGCAGGGTTTTAGGATTGGGGGAGGGTGCCAGGGCTACCGACTGCTTTGGGAGATCCCAGAGGGGGCATTCTGAAGTCCTGCAGAAGAGATGCTGTGCCGTGAGGGGTGAGGGGTCGCTGGAGGCCAGACCAGGGCTCCCAGGAGTCCTGCATTGAGAAGGGAGAGAGTGGACACAGGAAGGATGCGCCTCTGTCCAGTCCTGAGGCTGGGCGCACACACCAGGCCCTTCGAAAAGCTCACATTTTTTCCAGCTTTTCTCACCCAGTATCACTTCCTTTGTTAAGAGGAGGGGGTGGGGGAGGAGACGGAGGATGAGGAGGGAGGGGCTGGCGGGTGCCGCCGCCGCCCCCGCCCCCTCCCGGTGTGCGGAGCCCGATTGTCACTCAGCTCCTGCGCCGGGGGCGACAGAGCCGCAGGCGCCCGAGTCGAGTCCCAGCCAGCTACCATCCCTCTGGAGCTTACCGGCCGGCCTTGGCTTCCCCAGGAATCCCTGGAGCTAGCGGCTGCTGAAGGCGTCGAGGTGTGGGGGCACTTGGACAGAACAGTCAGGCAGCCGGGAGCTCTGCCAGCTTTGGTGACCTTGGGTAAGTCTGAGTCTCGGTTCACCCCTGGGGCTTCTCCCCATCCCAGGCTTCCCTGACCACACAGGTGCTTGCCTCGTGCCCCTTGGTGCCCGTCTGCTGATGTGCCCAGCCTGTGCCCGCCATGCCGCCCTCCATCTCAGCTTTCCAGGCCGCCTACATCGGCATCGAGGTGCTCATCGCCCTGGTCTCTGTGCCCGGGAACGTGCTGGTGATCTGGGCGGTGAAGGTGAACCAGGCGCTGCGGGATGCCACCTTCTGCTTCATCGTGTCGCTGGCGGTGGCTGATGTGGCCGTGGGTGCCCTGGTCATCCCCCTCGCCATCCTCATCAACATTGGGCCACAGACCTACTTCCACACCTGCCTCATGGTTGCCTGTCCGGTCCTCATCCTCACCCAGAGCTCCATCCTGGCCCTGCTGGCAATTGCTGTGGACCGCTACCTCCGGGTCAAGATCCCTCTCCGGTGAGTCCACAGCGCCGAAGGTACTCGCAGCATTGTCATTAATCAGGATTTCCTCTCTCTGTAGGAGAATAAGCCAATGCATGGCAAGCACTAAATCTTAGATCCTGAAGACTCAGCCCTCGAGCAAAAGACATGCACCTCCCCACTCACCGGGCCCTGGAAGAGGAGGGTGCTCCTCTTAGAGGCCCCTGGAGGCCAGGCGTGCCTCAGAGGGGCCTTTCGAGGCAGCTGGGAGGCAGATCCTCACACTCTGCCCTCCTCTCCCCCAGGTACAAGATGGTGGTGACCCCCCGGAGGGCGGCGGTGGCCATAGCCGGCTGCTGGATCCTCTCCTTCGTGGTGGGACTGACCCCTATGTTTGGCTGGAACAATCTGAGTGCGGTGGAGCGGGCCTGGGCAGCCAACGGCAGCATGGGGGAGCCCGTGATCAAGTGCGAGTTCGAGAAGGTCATCAGCATGGAGTACATGGTCTACTTCAACTTCTTTGTGTGGGTGCTGCCCCCGCTTCTCCTCATGGTCCTCATCTACCTGGAGGTCTTCTACCTAATCCGCAAGCAGCTCAACAAGAAGGTGTCGGCCTCCTCCGGCGACCCGCAGAAGTACTATGGGAAGGAGCTGAAGATCGCCAAGTCGCTGGCCCTCATCCTCTTCCTCTTTGCCCTCAGCTGGCTGCCTTTGCACATCCTCAACTGCATCACCCTCTTCTGCCCGTCCTGCCACAAGCCCAGCATCCTTACCTACATTGCCATCTTCCTCACGCACGGCAACTCGGCCATGAACCCCATTGTCTATGCCTTCCGCATCCAGAAGTTCCGCGTCACCTTCCTTAAGATTTGGAATGACCATTTCCGCTGCCAGCCTGCACCTCCCATTGACGAGGATCTCCCAGAAGAGAGGCCTGATGACTAGACCCCGCCTTCCGCTCCCACCAGCCCACATCCAGTGGGGTCTCAGTCCAGTCCTCACATGCCCGCTGTCCCAGGGGTCTCCCTGAGCCTGCCCCAGCTGGGCTGTTGGCTGGGGGCATGGGGGAGGCTCTGAAGAGATACCCACAGAGTGTGGTCCCTCCACTAGGAGTTAACTACCCTACACCTCTGGGCCCTGCAGGAGGCCTGGGAGGGCAAGGGTCCTACGGAGGGACCAGGTGTCTAGAGGCAACAGTGTTCTGAGCCCCCACCTGCCTGACCATCCCATGAGCAGTCCAGAGCTTCAGGGCTGGGCAGGTCCTGGGGAGGCTGAGACTGCAGAGGAGCCACCTGGGCTGGGAGAAGGTGCTTGGGCTTCTGCGGTGAGGCAGGGGAGTCTGCTTGTCTTAGATGTTGGTGGTGCAGCCCCAGGACCAAGCTTAAGGAGAGGAGAGCATCTGCTCTGAGACGGATGGAAGGAGAGAGGTTGAGGATGCACTGGCCTGTTCTGTAGGAGAGACTGGCCAGAGGCAGCTAAGGGGCAGGAATCAAGGAGCCTCCGTTCCCACCTCTGAGGACTCTGGACCCCAGGCCATACCAGGTGCTAGGGTGCCTGCTCTCCTTGCCCTGGGCCAGCCCAGGATTGTACGTGGGAGAGGCAGAAAGGGTAGGTTCAGTAATCATTTCTGATATTTGCTGGAGTGCTGGCTCCACGCCCTGGGGAGTGAGCTTGGTGCGGTAGGTGCTGGCCTCAAACAGCCACGAGGTGGTAGCTCTGAGCCCTCCTTCTTGCCCTGAGCTTTCCGGGGAGGAGCCTTGGAGTGTAATTACCTGTCATCTGGGCCACCAGCTCCACTGGCCTGCCCGTTGCCGGGCCTGGACTGTCCTAGGTGACCCCATCTCTGCTGCTTCTGGGCCTGATGGAGAGGAGAACACTAGACATGCCAACTCGGGAGCATTCTGCCTGCCTGGGAACGGGGTGGACGAGGGAGTGTCTGTAAGGACTCAGTGTTGACTGTAGGCGCCCCTGGGGTGGGTTTAGCAGGCTGCAGCAGGCAGAGGAGAGTACCCCCCTGAGAGCATGTGGGGGAAGGCCTTGCTGTCATGTGAATCCCTCAATACCCCTAGTATCTGGCTGGGTTTTCAGGGGCTTTGGAAGCTCTGTTGCAGGTGTCCGGGGGTCTAGGACTTTAGGGATCTGGGGAAGGACCAACCCATGCCCTGCCAAGCCTGGAGCCCCTGTGTTGGGGGGCAAGGTGGGGGAGCCTGGAGCCCCTGTGTGGGAGGGCGAGGCGGGGGAGCCTGGAGCCCCTGTGTGGGAGGGCGAGGCGGGGGATCCTGGAGCCCCTGTGTCGGGGGGCGAGGGAGGGGAGGTGGCCGTCGAGTTGACCTTCTGAACATGAGTGTCAACTCCAGGACTTGCTTCCAAGCCCTTCCCTCTGTTGGAAATTGGGTGTGCCCTGGCTCCCAAGGGAGGCCCATGTGACTAATAAAAAACTGTGAACCCTGTGGAGAGCACATTGCTGGGCGCCCATCCCCAC